CCAGCCCGCTGGTTAGAAATCACGGCAGTACCATTAATAGCTGAGTGGCGTGGTTGGCGACGTAGCTCTCTGAGTCTCAGTTTTCTGAGCTGAAGAATGAAAATAACATCTTTACCATAAAGGGATGTTCAAAGTAAGTGTTCAGTGAATTTGAAGAGAAATTGTTTAGAAGAATGCCTGATACATAGTAAGTGCTCAATAAATGTTAACTGTTATTTTCATTAACTATTTTTTTTTGAGACGGAGTCTCGCTCTGTGCCCAGGCTGGAGTGCAGTGACGTGATCTCAGCTCACTGCAACCTTGTCTCCTAGGTTCAAGTGATTCTCCTGCCTCAGCCTCCCGAGTATCTGGAACTACAGGTATGCACCACCACAAACCAGATAATTTTTGTATTTTTAGTAGAGACAGGGTTTCACCATGTTGGTCAGGCTGATCTCAAACTCCTGACCTCAGGTGATCCACCCCCCTCAGCCTCCCAGAGTGCTGGGATTACAGATGTGAGCCACTGTGCCCAGCCTCATTAAACTTTTTTTAAGGGGAGAAAACCAGCAGAGAGATATGAGGTCACCTGCCCAAGGTCTCATAGCTAGGGAGGGACAGAGCTGAGATTTGAAGCGAGGTACAAGTCAGGCTAAAGACAGGAAGGGGGCTGGGGAAGGAGACCAGAGCCACTGCTCCCAGTACTTGGCAGGGGTCTGATTATCACCTGTGAGTCCCAAGAGCAGGGATCAGGCTCCCCTTGGGGCACACAACTATGGAGTGGGAGGGAAAGGGAAGCTGTATGGTTTCTCTGTGCCTCAGTTTCCTTCTCTGTAAAATGGGGCTAATTCTACCTTCCTGCTACCAAGATTAGAGACATCGCTTGGAAAAGGCTGTCTTTTCCTCTTCCCACACCTTCCACCCGCTCTTGCTTGTGGGCAGAGGATGAGGCAGCTTGCCCAACCCTCTGGGAGGTGGGCCCCGAAAAGGGCGGGACAAGGCAGCCAGGAGAGCTTCATTAAAGAGTGGAAAAGCAGAAGTGGCAGGGATTCCCAAGTCCCAGCGATTCCCCCACTTCCTCTCCACCTGCCACAGCTGCCAGCGACCGCCCGCCTGAAACCACTGCCATTTGGACAGCATGCCAGGCCACCCAGGAGCAGCTGAGCAACTTGTCAAGACCGGGTAGGTCTGGGGACTTTGGACACTGAGGGCTAATAGAGATGCCCTTCAATTTCCTTGTGTGCAGGTGGAGGTCCTGGCACTTGGGGTTCTGGAAGGCCCTTGCCCCACTGCAGGCTGCCTGGGACGCCTTCTCCCAGCCTGTTCCAGCCAGCTGTGGCCAGCTGCTGACCCAGCTCCTCCTGTGTGCCTCCCTGGCTGCTGCTGCTGCAGGTCTGGTTTATCACTGGCTGGCATCCTTGCTGCTTTATCCTCCTGGACCTTCAGCCATGGTTGCCACTGTCTGTGGCCTCCTGGTCTTCCTGAGCCTGGGCCTGGTACCCCCAGTCCGCTGCCTGTTTGCACTCAGCGTGCCCACCCTGGGTATGGAGCAGGGCCGCCGGCTGCTCCTGTCCTACAGCACTGCCACCCTGGCCATTGCTGTGGTGCCCAACGTCCTGGCCAACGTGGGTGCGGCCGGGCAGGTGCTGAGGTGTGTCACCGAGGGCTCCCTGGAGAGTCTCCTCAATACCACTCACCAGCTGCATGCAGCATCCAGGGCTCTGGGCCCCACAGGCCAGGCAGGCAGCCGGGGCCTGACATTTGAGGCCCAGGACAATGGCTCTGCCTTCTACCTTCACATGCTCAGGGTCACTCAGCAGGTCCTGGAGGATTTCTCTGGCCTGGAGTCCCTGGCCCGGGCAGCAGCGCTAGGGACCCAGCGAGTGGTCACAGGGCTGTTTATGTTGGGCCTCCTGGTGGAGTCGGCATGGTACCTCCATTGCTACCTGACAGACCTGCGGTTTGACAATATCTACGCCACTCAACAGCTGACCCAGCGGTTGGCACAGGCCCAGGCTACACACCTCCTGGCCCCTCCACCCACCTGGCTGCTCCAGGCGGCTCAGCTGAGGCTGTCACAGGAGGAGCTGTTGAGTTGTCTTCTAAGGCTGGGGCTGCTTGCCCTGCTCCTCGTGGCCACGGCTGTGGCGGTGGCCACAGACCATGTAGCCTTCCTCCTGGCACAGGCTACTGTGGACTGGGCTCAGAAGTTGCCAACTGTGCCCATCACGCTCACGGTCAAGTATGATGTAAGTGTGATGATGGGAAAAGGGAAGGGAGTCAGTTGACCCTGCCTTTTTCTCCTTTCCCAAGGTGGCATACACTGTCCTGGGCTTCATCCCTTTCCTCTTCAACCAGCTGGCTCCGGAGAGCCCCTTCCTCTCCGTCCACAGCTCCTACCAATGGGAGCTCCGCCTCACCTCCGCCCGCTGCCCACTGCTACCCGCCCGGCGTCCCCGCGCAGCTGCCCCGCTGGCCGCGGGGGCCCTGCAGCTCCTGGCGGGCTCCACGGTGCTCCTGGAGGCCTACGCCCGCCGCCTGCGGCATGCCATCGCCGCTTCCTTCTTCACAGCCCAGGAGGCGAGGAGGGTCCGCCACCTGCACGCCCGGCTCCAGCGAAGACACGACAGGCACCAAGGCCAGCAGCTGCCCCTAGGGGATCCTTCTTGCGTCCCCACACCCAGACCTGCCTGCAAGCCTCCGGCATGGATAGACTACAGGCTGGATGCCTTAAGAACCGAGAGCAGTGAGGGAGAAGGGAAAGAGCTTTGGAGTTGCAGAGACCTGAGTTGTAACCTTGGTCCTGTGCCGCCTCCCTGTGTGACCTTGGGTAAGTCACTTCACCTCTCTGAGCCTCGGTTTCTACATCTGCATAACGACAGCATATTTACCATTGATGTGACCTACTTCCCACGCAGGGATGTGGTCAGGATGGAAGGAAATACTGGGCATGATAGGCCTGGATAACCGGTAAAGAACCATGCAAAGGCGAAGACAAGGAGTGCAGAGAGAGCTCATGGTTCCTCCAGGCTGGTTGGCGATCAGGCTCATCTCATCTGCACCAACTGCTCTACTTGTTAGATGGAGACCTTGCATCATGAATTTCTCGAAATGCTCCTGGAACTTATTTATATGCCTCAAAATCCTCTAAACTCATTTATAGTAACCCATAGTTTTAATTTTATAAATAAACGTATTTATTAAATCTTAGATTACGTTATTCCTCTGCCTCAAATTCCTTCAGGGCCTTTCCATTGCCAGGATTAGATTTTGCCAAATTAAAATATAGGACACTCAGTTCAACTTGAATTTCAGATAAACAACAAA